CATTTTCTTCTTATAAAATTAAAATAATTTCTAATGACCAACAGAGTATTTTAAAGAGTATTCGGGGAAATTCAGAGACCCAGTTGTACTAGGACTACAGCTTCTGAAAGGCAGATGTCCTGGACAGTGCCTTTCTTCTATTTTCTTCTGATGATTCCATAAGAACTTTGGAAACATTTGGGTTAGCTGAAGCCAGCCTTATCTGGGGGCTCAGAAAAGAGGGGAATGGTTCATCATCGTACAACTTTAAGGAAATTCTGAGAGGGAAAAGGACAGGGAAAAGAAGAGGGAAAGAGGTAAAGGGAGAGGAAGCGGGAAGAAGAGTAAGGGAGAGAGTGAGAAAAAGAGAAAGAGAGGGAGAGGGAGGGAGGGAGAGACAGAGAGAGAGAATTAAAAAAAAAAATCTAAGAATCAAGTTTCAAGACTCTTTATGTGCTACAGAAAAGGATGAGGTTTACCAGCAAAGTGCAAAGGGGATCCTAAGAGAAGAGACAGATTTTTCTCCTGCCATCAGAAATAATAATAATAAGTGGGGGGAGTGAGGGAGGGAAAAAAAGCAAGCAAAACAAAACAAAAACAGGAATGTGTGTTTTGAGCAGGAATGAGAGCTGGGAGGACCGTAAGGGGGTGTGTACAGAATTTCATTAAATTGTTACTTTAAGATTGTCTCCTTAAAAAAAAAAAAAAAAAAAGAGAGAGAGAGAGAGAGAGAAAAGGAGGGGGTGGTGGAGAAGCGGGAGCGAAGGAAAGGAGGCAAAAGGCAAAGTGAAGGAAAGCTGGATAGCTCGGCCTCTCCAAACTGATTGATTAGTCATGATCCCCGCAGTTTTAACAGGGACTCATTCAATTGGGAAGGTGGAGCGCTGGGGAGCAGATTAGCATACGCTTGTTTACTCATCTTCTGAGGGATTTTTTCCCCCTCTTTCCTTTCATTTTGAGAAGAAGGAGGGAGGGGAGGGGGGACTTGGGGGGGGAGAAGGGGGCTGTGGCTTGTGTTATAAAGGACGCAAAAAATAAATAAATTAGAGCATCTTTTGGGGGGAGGGAATTCAGCGGATCAGTCTTAAGAGGAGCTTTTTTTTGGAGCGAGAAATCATATAAAATAAAATGAAATAAAACAAGGAGGAAGGCAACCAGCTGTTAGGGGAAAAATAAGGCAGATAAAGGAGCGGGGAGAGAAATTAATTGCCAACCAGGAGGAGTTGGGCTGTATTTTTCAAAGGTGGGGAGAGTGGAGCACACACCTTGAGGAGGAAAGCGAGAAAGAAAAGAAAAAAGCAAGTGGAAAGGGGGGCTCGCCCAAGAAGGGTGAAGAAGCGAAGAAAGTCGAGGCGCCGAGGCTCCCAAAGCTGGCAGCTCCGGGTGGCGGTGCAGGGGCGAAGGGGGGGCGGGGGGAACCGTCGGACATGCGGCTCTGGAGTTGGGTGCTGCACCTGGGGCTGCTGAGCGCCGCGCTGGGCTGCGGGCTGGCCGAGCGTCCCCGCCGGGCCCGGAGAGACCCGCGGGCCGGCCGACCCCCGCGCCCCGCCGCCGGCCCGGCCACCTGCGCCACCCGGGCGGCCCGCGGCCGCCGCGCCTCGCCGCCGCCGCCGCCGCCGCCGGGCGGTGCCTGGGAAGCCGTGCGCGTCCCCCGGCGGCGGCAGCAGCGGGAGGCGAGGGGCGCCACCGAGGAGCCGAGCCCGCCGAGCCGGGCGCTCTATTTCAGCGGGCGAGGCGAGCAGCTGCGCCTCCGGGCCGACCTCGAGCTGCCCCGGGACGCGTTCACGCTGCAAGTGTGGCTGCGAGCGGAGGGGGGCCAGAGGTCTCCGGCAGTGATCACAGGTAGGTGAGGGCGCCTCGGCGGGCGCTGCACCTTTATTCATCTTTCTCTTTTGGGGCCACATAGGGCTGTATGACAAATGTTCTTATATCTCACGTGACCGAGGATGGGTCGTGGGCATTCACACCATCAGTGACCAAGACAACAAAGACCCACGCTACTTTTTCTCCTTGAAGACAGACCGAGCCCGGCAAGTGACCACCATCAATGCCCACCGCAGCTACCTCCCAGGCCAGTGGGTATACCTAGCTGCCACCTATGATGGGCAGTTCATGAAGCTCTATGTGAATGGTGCCCAGGTGGCCACCTCTGGGGAACAAGTGGGTGGCATATTCAGCCCACTGACCCAGAAGTGCAAAGTGCTCATGTTAGGGGGCAGTGCCCTGAATCACAACTACCGGGGCTACATCGAGCACTTCAGTCTGTGGAAGGTGGCCAGGACTCAGCGGGAGATACTGTCTGACATGGAAACCCATGGCGCCCACACTGCTCTACCTCAGCTCCTCCTCCAGGAGAACTGGGACAATGTGAAGCATGCCTGGTCCCCCATGAAGGATGGCAGCAGCCCCAAAGTGGAATTCAGCAATGCCCACGGCTTTCTGCTGGACACGAGTCTGGAGCCTCCTCTGTGCGGACAGACATTGTGTGACAACACAGAGGTCATTGCCAGCTACAATCAGCTCTCAAGTTTCCGCCAGCCCAAGGTGGTGCGCTACCGCGTGGTCAACCTCTATGAAGATGATCATAAGAACCCGACGGTGACGCGCGAGCAGGTGGACTTCCAGCACCATCAGCTGGCTGAGGCCTTCAAGCAATACAACATCTCCTGGGAGCTGGACGTGCTGGAGGTGAGCAACTCCTCCCTTCGCCGCCGCCTCATCCTGGCCAACTGTGACATCAGCAAGATTGGGGATGAGAACTGTGACCCCGAGTGCAACCACACGCTGACGGGCCACGACGGCGGGGATTGCCGCCACCTGCGCCACCCTGCCTTCGTGAAGAAGCAGCACAACGGGGTGTGTGACATGGACTGCAACTATGAACGGTTCAACTTTGATGGTGGAGAGTGCTGTGACCCTGAAATCACCAATGTCACTCAGACTTGCTTTGACCCCGACTCTCCACACAGGTAAGACCTTACTGGGCTAAAGATGCCCAGTTTGATAACAGCCAAGGTTCTTTTTCTGTTTCAGAGCCTACTTGGATGTTAATGAGCTGAAGAACATTCTTAAATTGGATGGATCAACACATCTCAATATTTTCTTTGCAAAATCCTCAGAGGAGGAGTTGGCAGGAGTAGCAACTTGGCCATGGGACAAGGAGGCCCTGATGCACTTAGGTGAGTCTTAGAAACTCCTTCAGGAGGCAACTGTTTGCCTGATTCTCTGGATTTCCCCTTACAGGTGGCATTGTCTTGAACCCATCTTTCTATGGCATGCCTGGGCACACCCACACCATGATCCATGAGATTGGTCACAGCCTGGGCCTCTATCACGTCTTCCGAGGCATCTCAGAAATCCAGTCCTGCAGTGACCCCTGCATGGAGACAGAGCCCTCCTTCGAGACTGGAGACCTCTGCAATGATACCAACCCAGCCCCTAAACACAAGTCCTGTGGTGACCCAGGGCCAGGAAATGACACCTGTGGCTTTCATAGCTTCTTCAACACTCCTTACAACAACTTCATGAGCTATGCAGGTAGGGCCCTACACTCTGTAGGGTGAACAGGTTGGTGCTTATCTCTCCCTCTGCCTGCTTGCAGATGACGACTGTACGGACTCCTTCACGCCCAATCAAGTCGCCAGAATGCACTGTTACCTGGACCTGGTCTACCAGGGCTGGCAGCCCTCCAGGAAACCAGCGCCTGTTGCCCTCGCCCCCCAAGTTCTGGGCCACACAACGGACTCTGTGACACTGGAGTGGTTCCCACCTATAGATGGCCATTTCTTTGAAAGGTGAGTGTGCCCTGTGTAGTGTTGATCCCTCTGGTGCATTTTCCCTCTTTCCTTGGCCTCCTAGAGAATTGGGATCAGCATGTCATCTTTGCCTGGAAGGGAGAATCCTGGTGCAGTATGCTTCCAACGCTTCCTCCCCAATGCCCTGCAGCCCATCAGGACACTGGAGCCCTCGTGAAGCAGAAGGTAAGCCAGCCTTCTGGAAGCTCATTGACAGGCAAGAACTCATTCCCTCATCTCTTCTGCATAGGTCATCCTGATGTTGAACAGCCCTGTAAGTCCAGTGTCCGCACCTGGAGCCCAAATTCAGCTGTCAACCCACACACGGTTCCTCCAGCCTGCCCTGAGCCTCAAGGCTGCTACCTCGAGCTGGAGTTCCTCTACCCCTTGGTCCCTGAGTCTCTGACCATTTGGGTGACCTTTGTCTCCACTGACTGGGACTCTAGTGGAGCTGTCAATGACATCAAACTGTTGGCTGTCAGTGGGAAGAACATCTCCCTGGGTCCTCAGAATGTCTTCTGTGATGTCCCACTGACCATCAGACTCTGGGACGTGGGCGAGGAGGTGTATGGCATCCAAATCTACACGCTGGATGAGCACCTGGAGATCGATGCTGCCATGTTGACCTCCACTGCAGACACCCCACTCTGTCTACAGTGTAAGCCCCTGAAGTATAAGGTGGTCCGGGACCCTCCTCTCCAGATGGATGTGGCCTCCATCCTACATCTCAATAGGAAATTCGTAGACATGTAAGTGCATTCTCTGAATAGGGAGTTTATTATTGTATAATTATGTCTTCTTTGTATTTTCCAGGGATCTAAATCTTGGCAGTGTGTACCAGTATTGGGTCATAACTATTTCAGGAACTGAAGAGAGTGAGCCATCACCTGCTGTCACATACATCCATGGAAGTGGGTACTGTGGCGATGGCATTATACAAAAGTAAGTAGATCTAATTAAAGAAAGAAGAGGAGTGGCAAATTTCTCTTCCATATCTGCTCTGCAGAGACCAAGGTGAACAATGCGACGACATGAATAAGATCAATGGTGATGGCTGCTCCCTTTTCTGCCGACAAGAAGTCTCCTTCAATTGTATTGGTACGTCTTTTTCATTTCTTGTGGCCTTCATGATTCTCTCCCTTTCTATGTCAATCTTTTGCAGATGAACCCAGCCGGTGCTATTTCCATGATGGTGATGGGGTATGTGAGGAGTTTGAACAAAAAACCAGCATTAAGGACTGTGGTGTCTACACGCCCCAGGGATTCCTGGATCAGTGGGCATCCAATGCTTCAGTATCTCATCAAGACCAGCAATGCCCAGGCTGGGTCATCATCGGACAGCCAGCAGCATCCCAGGTAAGATCCTAACCATGTGTGGCATTTCCTGCAACATGATTATTTTTTCTTTATATTTTTCCAGGTGTGTCGAACCAAGGTGATAGATCTCAGTGAAGGCATTTCCCAGCATGCCTGGTACCCTTGCACCATCAGCTACCCATATTCCCAGCTGGCTCAGACCACTTTTTGGCTCCGGGTAAGCTGAAGCTCTGAGAGCTTTGGAATCTCCATGTGACCCTCCTACGTCTTCACAATTTCAGGCGTATTTTTCTCAACCAATGGTTGCCGCAGCTGTCATTGTCCACCTGGTGACGGATGGGACATATTATGGGGACCAAAAGCAGGAGACCATCAGCGTGCAGCTGCTTGATACCAAAGATCAGAGCCACGATCTAGGTAAGCATGCTCTCTTGGTCTTGGCTTGCTTTTGGCCCCTCGGCCCCTCTGTCTCCCCTGACAGGCCTCCATGTCCTGAGCTGCAGGAACAATCCCCTGATTATCCCTGTGGTCCATGACCTCAGCCAGCCCTTCTACCACAGCCAGGCGGTACGTGTGAGCTTCAGTTCGCCCCTGGTCGCCATCTCGGGGGTGGCCCTCCGTTCCTTCGACAACTTTGACCCCGTCACCCTGAGCAGCTGCCAGAGAGGGGAGACCTACAGCCCTGCCGAGCAGAGGTAAGGGATCCGCGGCAGACTCGCCCTAGGCCCTCCTTCTTCCCCTCGTTTCTTTCCTCCCCAGCTGCGTGCACTTCGCATGTGAGAAAACTGACTGTCCAGAGCTGGCTGTGGAGAATGCTTCTCTCAATTGCTCCAGCAGCGACCGCTACCACGGTGCCCAGTGTACTGTGAGCTGCCGGACAGGCTACGTGCTCCAGATACGGCGGGATGATGAGCTGATCAAGAGCCAGGTATGTGCAGGTGCTGAGCTCAGAGCCTCTCTCACTCCTCACTATGCACGACTCTGCCTTTCAGACGGGACCCAGCGTCACAGTGACCTGTACAGAGGGCAAGTGGAATAAGCAGGTGGCCTGTGAGCCAGTCGACTGCAGCATCCCAGATCACCATCAAGTCTATGCTGCCTCCTTCTCCTGCCCTGAGGGCACCACCTTTGGCAGTCAATGTTCCTTCCAGTGCCGTCACCCTGCACAATTGAAAGGTATCAAGAACGCCTTCCCCAGCTCAGCCTTCCTCCTCTAACCCTGCTTGCCTATGTCTTCCAGGCAACAACAGCCTCCTGACCTGCATGGAGGATGGGCTGTGGTCCTTCCCAGAGGCCCTGTGTGAGCTCATGTGCCTCGCTCCACCCCCTGTGCCCAATGCAGACCTCCAGACCGCCCGGTGCCGAGAGAATAAGCACAAGGTGGGCTCCTTCTGCAAATACAAATGCAAGCCTGGATACCATGTGCCTGGATCCTCTCGGAAGTCAAAGAAGTAAGTGGGGTTGGAAATGCAAACTTATGGTCGAGATGTCTCCTGTTTGATCCTTTCCTTGAAGACGGGCCTTCAAGACTCAGTGTACCCAGGATGGCAGCTGGCAGGAGGGAGCTTGTGTTCCTGTGACCTGTGACCCACCTCCACCAAAATTCCATGGGCTCTACCAGTGTACTAATGGCTTCCAGTTCAACAGTGAGTGTAGGATCAAGTGTGAAGACAGTGATGCCTCCCAGGTAAGCCTCCTGGAACTTGAGATTGATACCATCTTGGTCCTAACTCTGTTTCTCTGTTGTTCAGGGACTTGGGAGCAATGTCATTCATTGCCGGAAAGATGGCACCTGGAACGGCTCCTTCCATGTCTGCCAGGAGATGCAAGGCCAGTGCTCGGTTCCAAACGAGCTCAACAGCAACCTCAAACTGCAGTGCCCTGATGGCTATGCCATAGGTATGATGGGCCCGAGAGGGGAGCAGTAGGAGCTGAGCTGCGCCTCATGCTGTACTTCCCTCAGGGTCGGAGTGTGCCACCTCGTGCCTGGACCACAACAGCGAGTCCATCATCCTGCCAATGAACGTGACCGTGCGTGACATCCCCCACTGGCTGAACCCCACACGGGTAGAGGTGAGTGACCAGGGACATCTACCCACCTGCAGCCCATCTGACCTTTCTCTCCCTCTTCCCACAGAGAGTTGTCTGCACTGCTGGTCTCAAGTGGTATCCTCACCCTGCTCTGATTCACTGTGTCAAAGGCTGTGAGGTGAGTCACAAGGAAGGCACTCCTCAGTTCCCGCCTCATTTCCTCCTTCTGTCTCCCTTTCCAGCCCTTCATGGGAGACAATTATTGTGATGCCATCAACAACCGAGCCTTTTGCAACTATGACGGTGGGGATTGCTGCACCTCCACAGTGAAGACCAAAAAGGTAGGCCAGTGTGCACTCCTCGGCAGCTGCCTCAAATCACCTGATTCACTTCTTCTTTCTGCAGGTCACCCCATTCCCTATGTCCTGTGATCTACAAGGTGACTGTGCTTGTCGGGACCCCCAGGCCCAAGAACACAGCCGGAAAGACCTCCGGGGATACAGCCATGGCTAAGGAAGGACAAGAAGTTGTCAAAGAATTCCCAACGCCAGGACCCACATCCCTTTGGTATTGATTTCACAGTCAGCTGCTCAACGGAATGGCCTCTCCACACCAGGGATCCTTAGCACCCAACCGGTCTGCCTTTAATTTTACCCAGGAAGGACTCACATTGGGGCGAATGAACCAAGTTTCGCCATGCTGGATGATGAAATGGATTCCCATCCCAAAGTCTGAGATGGATTGCATATACAGTGTGCAGTCCCAGAGCCTCCTAAAATTCTAGCCATTTGTCACACAACCACAGCAAGAAACGTGTTCTATATCTAGAGTGTGCCCATCTGTGTTTAGTACACATGCATGCATACACACCCATACAAACATCTGTGTGAGGGCAGTTCTGGAGATGAGCAGAGAGAGACCGGAATAAACTCAATCTTTTCTTTCCCAAGCTCCTAGCCAACACTATCCTTGGGAGAAAGAAATTTGCAGAAACTGCTAAGACCAAGTGTGGAGATGTCAAGCTAGTTCACACTCTGAGGCTCAGAATATGTAGGACATGCACAATTGTGCAGTCCTTTGGGATTGGAAGTGAAACAGTCTGTGATCCCCTACCTTCTAGGGAACTAGGACCTAGGAAGAGGTAAAGATTATCAGGTATGCAAAGCGCCCCAATTCTTCTGCTGCCATGGGGGATTTTACCCCAACTCCAGGGTTCGAGGCCAATCTGAGAATGGCTTAGGATTGCAATGTCAAGGTATTATATCAGCCCCTTGCTTGAGGCTTGAGGTCATAATATCCCTCTAGGACTTACCTGTTCCCCCAGATCTTGCCTTGGGACCACATTTGCTGCTACTTTTCCTGCTGCTCTATCCTATACATTGAATAATCCAAGATGGTAGAACTAGGTTAGGAAAAATTCCACACAACCAAACAGTCTGCCTTAAAAGTGACCCACATTTTTCCATAGCTCCTCACTTTTTAGCCCTTCTGCAAGAGAAAAACCCTCATGGGTCCACATGGTGAGAAGTTAAGTTTCCTGTAAGTGGGCCTCTCACCCTGGAAAGGAGTTGAGGGACATCAGATGCTGGAACCCTCACTGAAAGTCCAGAATGTCTAAGCCAGTGTTAGATTTTGTAAACAAGTGGAACAGTGTTAAATTTCTATGATGTTGGAGCCATCCAGAGACTACTGGAATTGTCGAGACTTTTGGATTATTATCCTTATCCTTATCCTAATCTTCCTAGCCCTTCAGGCTAGAGTAGGCTTTGATCCTGAGAACCTTGCTGTTGCTCTGAGGAGATATAATTCTGGGAGAAAGAATCTTTTATAAGAACAGTACAGATTGTTCTCAAGAGGGCCATCAGAAGGAAGCCAAAGAGTTCACAGCCTCAGCACCAACAACTCAACATGGTCATCATGTTTTCTATATGGTTTTTCCAGCTAGCAGTACTCCCTTCCATACCTGTGACTGGGCAGTGCTTTTCTCTCTCCCATGTCTAGCCTCCAAAAGTTAAGTGAAAATTAGTCAACTGCACGTGGAAGCCCCCACCACTTTGGGGATCTCTTTATTTCTTTTCAGCCAGGGACCTGTCCACTCCCTTTGAATTAATATGGGAAGAAATTAATACAGGATGAACTGGAGAGAAGGGTTGAGTGTGGCATACTTTCTGAAACCTGGAGCTGGGAATTGCGGAGAAGGGAAGGTCTAGACTAGTTACATCACATAGGGATTACTGTAAATCAAGTCATCTCAAGTCTAGTGAAGACAGCCAACAGAAACAAAACCTAGCATAGGGATAGAAAATACCATGCACGTGTGCAGCCCCACCTAATTCCTGCATCCAAGGCAGGTGTTGTTAATCTATCATAGCACTTAAAAAAAAAAAAAAAAAGAGACCAAAAATAACTTTAGGAACCACCATATTATATCACTCCCAATAGCACTGACCTGGTGATCAAAAACACTTGAGAAGACATCTATTGGCCATCTCTGGCCAATTACACTAAGAAACATATCAAGGTGCTTTTGGCACAGGTGCCCACAAATACGGATGCAGTGCTGAGATAGTTTATGAGACTTGTACCATTTCACAAACTCTGAAATTGGGTTCCATATTGGCAAGGCTGCCACAGTTGTTAAGAATAATCCTCTATGTTTCTTCCTCACAAAACCATATCTCATTTATATCCAGACCATTACTTCACTATAATTACAAGGACAAATTATTAGCAAGAAATAAGAATAGTATTAGAAGAATTGATCCTATTTTGAACCCCTCTCCAGTATCTTCACACTCTTGTCAACTCTCCAGGCCTCTCTCTTGCCCTGAGTTATCAGCCTGTGTGGTGTTAACTACCTTAGAAGGTACAAGCTAAGAAATGTAACAGTATCAACCCTCCCAGTTGCTTAATTATACCCATAGGTAATACAAAAAGCTCTGAAGACCCAAAGATGACATTACTAATGATGTGATTTCAGGAGCCACAGAAGAACCTTACCAGCTTCCCTCAAATCAGTCCTTATCCTCTTTCTATCTTCACTCCCATCATCATCTATTTTCACACTATCCAGCTAAGCAAAGATTCCTGGAGGCTGACTTGTATCTTCAGACTCACAGAGTGAATTCAGCTCTTCTGAATCAAGACCCACCCAGTCTCTTTCATTCAGACCTGTTGCTAACAAATTTATATTTGCCAAGGATATTAGGCAAAAGAGGCTACTTGATTGGTGGCCAACCTCGTGCCCACATGGAAGGTATCTTTAATAGGGTCTTTTCAAACCTTAGTGGAGGAGGGTCAGCTCAATTTGGGCAATGCATTTGTTCCCAGTTTCATTTTCTTCCTGGGAATTAACTCGTCATTTCATTCCTTCAGTCATCTTCTGTGTAGGTGACCGGAGCACTGAGAGGCAGCTCTGATGCACTATTGTGTGTCAGCAGCTCAAAGGCCCTAAAACACTGAAGGTTCTGCATCTGAAGTATTAGATTGTTAGCAGCAAAATATGAAAGATGAGGTGGACAGTCCTCTAAGCCCTATTTAGGGAAGCTTTTCCAAGCCACAATCTTAACTACCTACCCAAAGGATTTGCATTACCCCCAGATTCTGTGCCAACAACCTTTTAAGGAAATACAGTCCTTGGGAAATGAGTTTTGATGGTGAATTGGGGTGTTAAGGAAGGGAAAGATTGTCATAGATGGTAGGGCTTTGAAAATGCAGGGTATCAGCTGCCACTCCTGGCTTCAACACATTGAGTCACTGCCTAGACGGTTCTCTTGGTCTTATTCCCATCCTGGCCAATGCTTAAATACTATTTGTTGAAAATAATTCTTTGAGACAGATTTCAGCTACCTCCCTTCCAGGTTCGATTTAACTTGGTTGTAATTGTCAATTTGTTGTTATAGGTCTTACCTGTGTGAAAGAAAGAAAAAGAAAGAAAGAAAGAAAGAGAAAGGAAATTATAAGGTCAAGTTAACAGTTTTGAGGTTTTGTGTTTTTTTCTGGAACTACTTCAAGTGAGAAAATAAAAAAAAATGGTGACAAAGCTGTACAGATAGAGATAATAGAAGACAAAGAGATTAAAAGGAAATAAAAATGCATGATTAAAAACTAAGAATAAAAAACCTATTTTTATGTTTCCTAAAGGAAATTGTTTATTCTACAGCCTCAGTAGGTAGACACAAACATAAAGATTTCCCTAGAAGACATAGAGTGGGATTTGATAACACTGTCTGTTATTTTCTGTACATTGTGGTAGGTCCAGGAAATATGACATTTTCCCCCTTGATGTGTTATTGTTGTTGTTGGGTGGGGTGGGCATTTTGTTTATTTGTTTGGTGGCAATCAGTGGTAGTAGGGAGTGGGAGGGCTTATATTGGTTTTTCCAGCTATTAAGGGGACATATTGTGTCGTTGTGCTTTTCACGTTATAAAATGTTTATATTTACCAGTACAGCACTGGGCTTTATAAAGACTGCACTCAGAACCACACTGCACAGTCCAGTTTTTTAAAAAGCTGCTACATGACAGACAGGTAATCCCACTGAGTGAGTTTTGAGAAACAAATCAAACGAAGTAAACAAGAAACATAAAAACCAAATAGCAAATGAATAAAAGCCTGTTCTTGTAACTTATTCAACTTTTGCCAAATTCCTACCAATCACTTGCTTTTTAAAAGAAATGTATAATAGCCAAAAGAGAAATTATGTCCCTGTTGTACAGAAGTTAGAATTTTTGACTCCAGGCAGCAGTTTGCTCAGTGATCTTGAACAAGTTATCCAATTGCCTCTACATTTGCATCAGTTTCTCTAGCTGCAAAATGGGGATAATACTATATACCTACCTCACAGTGGGAGGGCAGGAGATTTTGAGGCCCTGAGGTTTTAGGTGGGCTGTGAGGGCCAACGCTTGACACAAAGTCCATGGGTTATTATTCAAGAATGCACAGGCCCATCGGCCTTTTAGAAAGACAAGACAGGGAGTGCTTGTTTGATATTTCAAGGAATAAAGCCGGAGCTCCTGAATTGTAGTCCACCTTAAAAGAGAGACCTGTATTGGAGAATATTTTATTTTTTTGGCAAATTTGATCTTACCCTTTACCAGTTCTATAATTTGGTTAAAAGCTGATTATGTCCTACAATGTCAAAGTCAGCTAACTGTCGTCTACTTAAGACTTCTGGTCATTTCCAACTTATAGAGGAAGGGAGTCTCTAAAATCTCTTCTTCAGAAGGCACCTCACTTCTCAGACTTAAAATTCCACATCAAGTGTTCCATTAAAAGAAGATAAGGCATTCTGAGTGCAAACAAATGGGGGCTTCTTAAACTACACACCAGCAGTCAGTGAGGAAAACTTTGAACAATTATTGAGTTGCTTTCTTGGGTCTCTATAATCAATAACCTGTCTGCAGATATCTATCTATATAAAGATATTATATATAAATATAAATTTACATATATATGCACATGTATATATAGTTGTACATATATGTGTGTATATATATACTTAAATGTAATATTTACAAAATAAAACTGTGATCTCGTCTAGAGAAAATGTATTCATATTACAAACTGCTCTTCCATATTTATGTACCATATTATACCTTTTTATTATTGTTATAATTATTATGGGTATTTCTAATTAATATGATGTTGAAACCTGTTTGGCACCTTCTGGAAGCTACCAAAAAAATGACACTCCATTGAAGTGCTTAAAAGCTGTTCTCATAAGAATTCTTCTGGCCTATTGTAAAAAAGAAAAAAAAAAAGAAAAAGAAGAAAGACACAAAGAAAATAATCTAAACACCAAAAACTAAACACAATTCCAATCCTTTTTCTGTACCTCACGCGCATAAATTTGCTGCTCCTATTTTTTTTTCTGTTTATGTGTTTTTATGGATCTAAGTTAAATCTTTTGGCAATATATAAAAATGTAAATAGTAAACTTTATTTATTAAGAATGTCATCTTTTTTAATTTATATTTACACAATTGTTCATCTAATTTATTTTTTCTATACAGTTTTAAATACTCAGACATATTTTGCTGTTCATGATATTTTTATCCTGTTCTCATGGATTTGTTTTCCCATACTGTTTTCTCTGATCTCAATTACAGGTTGGATCTCACAAATAATAATGTCAGAGACAGAAATATTTTGCCACTGTTGATTACTATACTTTAAAGTTCTATATTATGAAAATATATAATAGCTTGTACGCTTCAGTGTGTTGTTGTGTGGTTTTTGTGTGTTGCGG